CTCAACAGGTGCCTGCCTTGAGAAAATTAGCCTCTGGGGTAGAGTCGACTTTTGTCCACTGGGGGTCGCAGATCCCAGTCCTCAGGGCCTCAAGACTGTGCCGCGAAGGAAGGAAAGGAAGGGTTGGGAGCAGCCTCTTCTGAAAACCTGATACCTCCCCTCCACCGCCTCCTCTGTCGCCAGGCGGAAAATTCCCTCTCCCATCTTCTGAACACAAGCCAAAGTGCCTCCTGCACTCCCGCCCCCCGTACATTTCCTGCGGGAAACCGTCGGCCTACCAGCTCTGCAATCAGCCGCACAGAATTCAAATTCGGATTCGGCTTTGATGACCTGCCGGAGAGAAAGGGACTAGAAGTTGGATGACCTCCCACCCCCATATTCCTTCCCAGGAAGAGATGAGGAGATGCAAAAGGGGTTCAAGACAGCTTGCGATCGTCTTCTCCCGCCCCTTGCCACCTCCCCGAACACCCGCCCCCGACGCCCGACAACACCCCCGCCCACTTCAATCCAGGCAAATCATAAATCCTACCCAGTCGGCAGCATCCAGATGAGCCACAACTCCTTTCTCAGCGCAACCAGGCCATGGGAGTGCTCCATCCCCTGCCTCGCAGTTACTGATTCTCCAAGCCGGGCGCCGCCCAGTCCTGGTGGGGCTTCCCCCACCCCTCTCCGCGCCGGGAAATCGCGCGCTCTTTCTTTACCTGCGCTCCACTGGTGGGCAGCGTATGCTCCCGCGTCGACAGCTCTGTTTCGCCTTCCGGTCCCCATAGCTCTGCAGGGGAACAGGATCGCTGGCGCCTCCTGGGCCGCTAAGCGACCCCGGGGCTGCCCGGCTTAGCGAGTGCTTCGCAGAGAGGTAGCCGAGTCGAGGCAGCGCGGTTCCCAAGGAAGTCACGGCTGCGGCCACCCTCCAGTTCGGACCTCCGGGCAGCCGCGGTTGCTTTCAGTCTCTGCCCATTGAGACAAAAGAGCGTGACAAGCCGCGCGACGCGGCCAATCAGCGGGGCGAGGAGGCGGCCTACCCAAGCAGCCTCTGGCCCTGAAGCTACTGCTAGCAAGACTCGGGAGCTGGCTGGCGGGGGCTGAGGCCGACAGGCACGGGAGCCGGCGCGGCGTCAAGTGGAGCTCGGACGCACGGACCAGGCCCATTTCCCTTTCATCTGTGAGTTTGCTGCTACCCCGTCGCTTCCCTTCTCTCGATCTTGCCATCTTTTCTCTCTGCACAGACAGCAATGTTCTTACTCCTCTCCTGCTGTAAAGCCACTCATCTTCGATTTCCCTGAGGACTTCTGCTCCTACAGACTCTCGACGGAGTAAAGCTTCCGATAGAGGGGAAACAGATTCGCTACTAGTGTTGATAGTCAAGTTACTAAGGTTCTTTATCAACGTCTCGGAGCAGATTTGAGAGGCCCCTGAATCGTCCCGGGAATTTTCTTCGGTGAGCATTTGTGGAGACTCTGGGATGTAGGTTGGATTAAACTTCTGTGATGGGTCCATCGGCGTCTTGACACAACACTAAGCTTCTCCTGGATCTTTGAAACGTAGCAGAAACTGATGACGGAGCCTCAAATTGCTACAAGGTAGCCCGGAAAGAGCAAGAGTGAGTGTACTTCGGATGAAGGGAATGTGGACCCTCAGGACTAAAGCAGTGGGAGAGGCCTGGGAGGTGGGGCCTGGGGAGGGCGAGGTCTGCTCTGAAGTCACCAAGCTCCTGATCTTAGAAGAGATGGTGGGCGCAGGCTCTGGAGGCTCAAGCGGAGGAGGGGAAGGAGGCGAGTCCGGAAACCCTCGGCCAATCAGAGAGGGCTGGGGCGGCGCCTGCTAGAAGGCTTAGCACTGCAGGGCTCTGGGCGGGAAGGCTAACCTGGTGCGGAGCCAGCCTGGGTCTCAGCCCCGCGTACGGCCTTTCACGAGTCTTCAAGCCTTCAGGTGAGTACCTGCGGCCTCGCAGGAGCCAGAGGTTCAAAAAAAGAAAAAAGTTTTTTCTTTTCAGGCTTTCTTCTAGTCAAGATGAGTGATAAACCAGACTTGTCGGAAGTGGAGAAGTTTGACAGGTCAAAACTGAAGAAAACTAATACTGAAGAAAAAAATACTCTTCCCTCAAAGGAAAGTAAGTCATGTGGGGTTCTACTGGAAACAAACTCCTACTTTTTCTTTCTTTTTTTTTTTTTTAGAAGGAGTCTCGCTCTGTCGCCAGGCTGGAGTGCAGCGACACGATTTCGGCTCACTGCAAACTTCGCTTCCCGAGTTCAAGCAGTTCTCCTGCCTCAGCCTCCCGAGTAGCTGGGACCTCAGGCACATCACCAAGCCAGGCTAAATTTGGTATTTTTAGTAAAGATGGGGTTTCGCCATGTTGGCCAGGATGGTCTCGATCTCTTGACCTCCTGATCCGCCCACCTCGGCCTCCCAAAGTGCTGGGATTACAGGCGTGAGCCACCACGCCCGGCACCTAGTTTTCTTAATTGGTCACTGTCATTTTCTTAAACTTGTGAACAAATGAGAACCTAAAAGAGCCAATCTTTCAAGATGGATCCCAGTGGCTAACTGAGCTTAAATTTAAAATAGAGCCAAGCTGCCACGTGTTGACTAGAGCTAACACGTGTACTACAAATTCCCCGAAAACCCACACCTCTATCTAACTTTGGAACTTTCAGAGCTCACCTGAAGCAACCAACCAGAGCTCACCTGTCGCTGCCAATAAGGGCTCAGCTGTATTGACCAACCAGAGCTCAACTGAGTCAACCAATCAGAACTAAGTTTGAATTGTTTATTTGCATAAATTGACTGTACTGGGAACCTCGATAGGAACTTTCTCTATAAAAGCCATATCCTCTCTTTGTTCTCTGGAACTGCACTTTTGTTTTACACTGAAGTCTGCACCTCCCTGGTTTGCAAACTGTACACAGGAATAGCCTCTTTCCTCCAAATTCCTTTACAAAGAATTTTTCTTCACAATATGATGCGAGAGGTAGAAGACATGCTTACAGCTGTGGATTCATATCCTGAAATCACCACGATTACAATAAAACGAAAAATCAAACAAAGAAATAAAAAGTAGACAAAAACCTCAAACTAATTTTCTCTTCAATTTACAAGGCTGAACAGCTAGGAGGAGACTTATTGATTCAGGACAGTTCACCTGCTCACATTTTGAGCCAATGGCTGAGGCCCAGGACTGGAGATACTTCATTAGTTTAGCCAGTGGAGAGTGGGGTTTGGATGCTCTCATTGGATACTTCTATCATAAGTGATGCATACTCATAGGGGTTAAGCTTTGCATTAAAAAAGATTGTAGACTGGGAAATAATATAATTAGACAAATGTGAATGACTTAGAGCAGTTATTTCAGTTTCTAGGAAGCTTAAAAAGGGTTCATTGATTTATTTGACTCAGCTATTTCTGCACTGTGGGTTTTTGTTATGTGTTTAAATGAATTCTATAACAGAGGTAATGTTGAAAAAAGATTGTATGAGGTCTGCTTGTTCCATTAGTAATGTTTGTCCCAGTTCGATCCTTCTGAATTTTTATTTATAGCAGTAAACTGTTTCCCTGTGTGTGCGTGTGTGTGTGTGTGTGTGGGTGGGTGTGTGTAATGTAATTTAATTACTAGTATTTCAGGTATGAGTTTTGTAACCACATTTATAAATGAGCTGCTCATATATATACATATACATATATATATATGTATATATATATATATATATATTTAGTATGCTTCCTTCAATGGGTATCAACATCATATTATATTTTCTTG